GTTGAGCATCGTTGTTTAGGTAAAAGTTCCATTTATTTCGCTCATCTATCTATATCAGTGTTTCCCAAACATCTTAGGAAATCACCTGGGACTCTTGTAAAAATAAGAATGTCACTCTCCACTCAACAGCTACTGAATCAGGCTGTCGTGACTTTTAAAGTACAAATCACATTTGTGAACCCCTCTGCAGAGCAAGAGCACCCTATTGGAAAGAAATATAATGTATTCCACATTGCAACAGTGTAGTGGTTCTGGGTATTTGATAACAAGGCCTTATAACAAGTTTTGATTCAGTTGCATTGCTTCCTGGTTTCTGCAGTTTCAGCACACAGGGACAAGTTTTGAGATTGTTATGGATGCCTCCCTCTACCTCTGCATTCCAGTTTCTACCATTTCTTTTTAAAACACTTGGCCCCAAGAAGTTATCCATTTCCAGACAATGCAATCTCCAGAAAAAGTTTTACAAAATTTAAAGCATGCTTTTACATTGAGACTTGTAGATCCCTTTTTTGTTTGTTTGTTTTTTGTTTCTTAATAGCACCAGCCCCTGCAGGGCTTTAGTTAGTTAGTAAGTAGAGACCCTGTCTCCCTGTGTTGCCCAGGCTGGTCTCGAACTCCTAGGCTCAAGCAGTCCTCCTGCCTCAGCCTCCCACAGTGCTGGGATTATAGGCATTAGCCACCCCGCCTGGCCAAGACTTCTAGGTCCTTTAAAATGAAACTTTGATCTTTATTTAAATATAATCTGACAGCAAAAGGGTTAAACAATTGTGGCTTGTTCCATTATCCCTGAAAGGAATACGAGAACTTCAAAGAATTATATAGCACACAAAAGAACCTATACTTAATATGACTCAAAGACTTGAAGATTATAAGATTAGAGAGTAGACCTTCCTGTTTATGTCTCGAGGGCATTTTCTAAGAGAAATAGCCATGGAATCTCATAAAATATCGAGAGTAATTTTTTGTTACTCATCCTTTCCCTTCCTTCCTTTGCCATTATAAAACCTCTCTTCCCTATCCCTTCAAACAGATGGAAATGTCTGAGTCTTTGCAGGTGAGCAACTGAAATTTGCTTTCTGTAAGAAGTTCAATAGAATGAAATATTTATCATTTTGTGTATTCTATGTGGCTTAGGCAAGGTTAGGAGTTAGTGCATAATATAATTTTTGCTCAGAAGAAAATGAAGTGTTTCATATTTAAAGCTATTCAGTCTTAACTACTTTCCTTTTCATTATCAATTATTATCATGTTTCTAAAAATAAAAAGATATGTAATAACTAGATTGACTATTATTAGGAAACAGTTGAAGAGATGAACGTTCAAAGAATGCTGATGATTTTTGTGTCAAGAAGGTGAATGAGTCATTGTATAAAAAGGTATAAAAGAAATACGGATCACAGATTAGAAAGTTTCTCTTTTTTTAGAAGAAACAGTAGAGTGCTTTGTGCCAAAAGCTGATTATCACTAATGCTTCATATAAAATTGGATACAAAAAAGCAACAGTTTTATGCTTTGAGCTAATTTGTCACCTTGGATGTCACAGGATATGAAACCCACAACTTTCACAAAAGCAACAGTCCATTTTCACTGCCTTTTCAAATGTTTGGGCATTGCAATTGAAATGATTTTATTACTATTTAGAAATTTAAAAAGATTTCACCATTTTCCTAGTGTTTTTTGTTTGTTTGTTTGTTTGGTTTGATTTTTCTGGGACAGGGTCTCGCTCTGTCACCCAGGCTGGAGTGCAGTAGTGTCATCTCAGCTGACTGCAACCTCTACCTCCCAGGCTCAAGCAGTCTCCCACCTCAGCCTCCCAAAGTGTTGAGATTACAGGTGTGAGCCACTGTGCCTGGCCAAGGTTTTTTTTTTAAGTAAGAATGAAAACCCAAACCAGTGCAAAAAAATTATTTTTGGTGAACCTGAATGCCAGAACTTAAGTTCAAAGAAATCGAGATGATTTTTTAAAAAACAATCTGCAATCACAAGTTCTTTAAAAATCAAACAGAAGTGCCCTCACAAAATCATGTCTTGTTTATGATGAAATGGATACTTCCTTTATCTGATGTCAAGTGACTAACTTGTTGTTTCCCTCAGAAAGCCTCTTGACTAAGGTTTCCACTTGCCTTTATATTTACTTAGCAAAAGGTGTCTGTGACTATTCACTTTCAGAGAAAGAAGAAAAGCAGAAAAGAGAATGCACGTCTTAAGATGCTAAGGGACAGGGTATTGAAATAGCCTGGAAAGTGTTCAGAAAGAATGCCAGCAAATCAAATGTTCACCTGGAGCTCGGGAAGAAAAGAAAAATCAATGTGCAAAGAGTGGTCTTATTTTGCTAGAAAGTGACTCTCCAGAAAAGCTGCAAGGAAGCTCTCCCTTAACAACACCTCTGACGTTCCAGAGACTGTCCTAAACTCCAGTGTTCAGCTTCTGTCTGGAAATCAGACTTATCTTCGAGTCTTCCTTCATACAGGAAAAATGCATGTGGCAGAGGTAGCAGTGAACGTGATATTGCTCCTAAGCATGACTCTCTCTGCTCACCCACAATTTTTTACAGAGACTGCTGGATCCGTCGCTTCCCAGGTCTTCTAATCAATCTGGAGGAGTCTCAGAAGCTGGGAGCCCAGTTCTTGAAGTATTATTCTGAAAGCACTGGCCAGAAGTGCAGTAGGAGCTGCTGTCTTCGGAAGGATGGTAAGTATTCATGATATGCTTGGGCAAAAATACTGCAGATGTACTTCGCTTGTTTCCCTTTCAGTTTCCTGTAACCTGGCTGTCTTCTACCACAGTCCTATTCATGACAATATCAACTGCCTCCATGTTCACTGCCCAACACTGGAGAGCTGCATATTAGAGCCTGGAACCAGTGCCATTTTGTACAACATAACAGACGGTAATGATTACATATTTCAAGACTTTAAAAGAATAAAATGAATGATGCCTTATTTATTTTTCAGGTATAGATCCGGATTTGCTGGTTTTTGAACAATCTCCCACATATCTAAATACTCGTTCTTCATCCAATAGATGGGACAGACTAAGGATTCTAAAAGCTATGAATTTAGATAAACAAACCACCACGATAAATGGTATGCTGCCATCCACAGAGGCTCCATCCTCAACCACGCATCAAGATTTGGTTGTAAACACAAACAGTACCAGTTATTCTAAGGAATTAACCACAGATTTTTGGGCAAGATTTACTTCCCTGAATGAGTCCATTACCACAAAGATAAATAAGGTGTCACCAAGTACTGATTTCATCAGCAATCCAGATAATAAGACTATTTCTCCTTTCTTTGAACCCATAGACACAAAACTTTCTCATATGCCTGTTCCACCTGGACTCAACAGTAGCAAACAATTACTAAACAAAACCAAAGGATACAATAGCAGAAACCACACATCTGCAAATGAAGATGAGGTATCTGTGACTTCAAAGACTTGGCTGGTTTCTGTGGCCCTTTGCACCTCTGTCATCTTTCTCGGCTGTTGTATAGTCATCCTGGCATCTGGATGCTGTGGAAAGCAGCAGGGCCAGTATAAACCAGGACAGAGAAAATCAGGATCCTTGCAAATTAAAAACCGTAACCATATGAAGGAGAACTCTTCATAGTAAAAACTGTAGCAAGATTATATGCTTTCAAGGATATCATTTTTAGTTTTGTGTAAGAAAACGCAGTTTGGTTAAAAAAAAAAAATAGGCTGGGCGTGGTGGTTCATGCCTGTAATCCCAAAACTTTGGGAAGCCAAGGCAGTAGATTTGCTTGAGCCCAGGAGTTCGAGACCAGCCTGGGCAACATAGTGAGACTCTGTCTCTATAAAATGAAAAATAATTTAAAAAAAGCACATGGGGCGATATGATGCACCTGTGGTCCCAGCTACTTAGGAGGCTGAGGTGGGAGGACTGCTTGAGCCCAGGAGGTCAAAGCTGCAGTGAGCTGTGATTGCACCACTGC